ACTAAAAATACAAAAAAATTAGCCGGGCGTGGTGGCGGGCGCCTGTGGTCCCAGCTGCTTGGGAGGCTGAGGCAGGAGAATGGCGTGAACCTGGGAGGCGGAGCTTGCAGTGAGCCGAGATCGCGCCGCTGCACTCCAGCCTGGGCGACAGAGCGAGACTCCATCTCAAAAAAAAAAAAAAAAAGAACAGGGGAGCTGAATATACGGAAACATTGGTTCTTTGGAGAGGAGCTCATAACTGATTGTACTTAACAATTTACAGGCTAAAACCTTTGAAGAGGAATTTGTTGTATCCTACAACAGTATATTAATTATAGTAGTTTTACTATTTTAATTTCTCATAAATAACAATCAGTAGAATATTAAATAAATATTTAAACAATAATTTAATTTGGCTGGGCGTGGTGGCTCACGCCTGTAATCCCAGCACTTTGGGAGGCCAAGGCGGGCAGATCACTGGAAGTCAGGAGTTCGAGACCAGCCTGGCCAACATGGTGAAACCGCGTCGCTACCAAAAATATAAAAAATTAGCCGAGTGTGGTTGTGCACGCCCGTAATCCCAGCTACTTGGGAGACTGAGGCAGGATAATCGCTTGAACCCGAGGGGGCGGAGGTTTCAGTGACCTGAGATCATGCCATTGCACTCCAGCCTGGGCGACAAGAGCGAAACTCAGTCTCAAAAACAAACAACAATTACTTAAGCAATCATTTTAATAAGTATGTAATACATTATACGTTTATATAACTTGCTTAATAAATAATAGTAGTTATTAATATCCAATGGCAAGCCGCCGGGAAACGACGGAGCTGGGATTTGAGGATTGGCTCCGCGAACCCCACAACACCCGGGGACTCCAGCGAACCACACGGGGTGGATCCAACAGCCGCAGGGGCATCGTGGTCCTGCGGAGACGCCGCCCGCCCGGAGGCGGCGCTGTGACCCAGGTTGGAGAGTCAGGAGCCCAGCGCCGCGCTGCGGGGCCTGCTGGGACTTGTAGTTCGCAGGTTCGGGGTGCGCAGGCGCAGTGCCGAGTTTACCTCTGCGCGCGTCGGGGTTGGTGGCGGCGGCTGCGGCGAGTTCCTGAGGGGCGCCTGCGGGGGGCGTCCGCTCCGAGCGCCGAGGAGCCGAGCGGAGGAGGCGTCCCAGGGACACGCAGGGGAGGCCGGCCGGCCTGCACGGGGCGCTCCCGCCTCGGGGGCCCTGTCTGGCGCCTCAGCGCGCGCCCCGATGGTCACCTGCGCCCACCTGGGCCGGCGCGCGCGGCTCCCGGCAGCTCAGCCGTAAGTGCCGCCGCCTCCCGCGCCGCGACCTCTGGTATTCGCAGCGCCTTTTTCCTCCCCACAGCTCTGCCTGCCCAGGAACCTGCTTTTCCCAAGAGGAGAGAATGGCTGCTGGGTACCTGCCCCGCTGGTCCCAGGTGAGATGTCCTCATTCTCCCAAAGGGCACCCCAGAGGATTGAGCAGCTCCTCCCTGTTGGCAGGTTGTCTGGTCGAGTGTTCAGCTCTCAGCAGAGAGGAGGCCTAGGAGAGGGTGGCTCCTCTCCACAGGCAAGTCATTCGGACGTCTCTGCAGGTCTCTGAAGCTCTCAGCAGGGACGGTAGCTCCTCTCTGAAGCTCTCAGCAGGGATGGTAGCTCTTCTCTGCCGGCAGATCATCTCTGCAGCCTTCAGTGGAGAGGGTACTCCTCTCTGCAGCTGGTCGTCCGGTCCCATCCTGTCATCTGTCTGCCTTCTTTGTCCTCTGGCCGTCCTCTGCCCTGCTAAGCCTGAGCCCAGGGCTTTTACGGACCTCAGAGGGGAGGAAGTGTGTGCCGACTGGTTCATGGGCGGCCATGGGAGGGTCGAAAGAGGCACCATGAGTCCCCACTCTGGTCTGTAGGACTGGCAGCCTGGCCCCCAGTCTTCAGGCCCTCCCTGGCCTGAAGGTGGGGCCTTACTGGGGACCCACCCCCTTCTGCCCAGGAATTAATCTGCCTCCTGCTGCCATTCACGGCCCTAGGACTTGGCCCAAACCCCACTCTGAGAGAGGCCAGGCAGTGGGAGCAGACACCCCTGAACCTGCAGGGACTAGGGAGTCCTTCCTGAGACTCCTGAGGGTGCAGGTTGCAGAGATGCCTGGGTCCTGCGCCTGGGAGGACAGCCACGGCTGCACCCAGGAGCTCCTGCCTCGCCCACTTGGAGGAGGCAGGGCTCTCACTTGTCTCCAGCTCCTGCCTGCTTCCTGGAGTGCGAGGCCCAGGTCTGCAGCTGCGGGTCTGGCAGCTTCAGCTGCACCCAGGAGGGCAGATCCTGCCTCTTCTCAGTTCCCCCAAGAGCACAGGGAGGCTCGAATCCACAGCTACAGGAGGACGGGGCTCCCACTAGCTCCATGGAGTGTGCAGCCCCGGTGGCACCTCCCTGCTGCTGCTGACATGATGGCATCAGCCACTGCCATCAACAGGTGGGATCCAGCACCTTCCCCTGGAGAGCAGGCAGTGCTGCCCAGGAAGGCATCCTCCTCTTTACCTGAAAGAATATTTCTGTAACTGTGATAAAACACACATGAAATACATATGAACTTTACCATCTTAGCCGTTGATAAAACACACATGAAATACATATGAACTTTACCGTCTTAGCTGTTGATAAAACACACATGAAATACATATGAACTTTACCATCTTAGCCGTTGATGAAACACATGAAATACATATGAACTTTACCGTCTTAGCCGTTTTCAAGTGCACAGCTCAATGGCATTAAGTTGGACAACCATCACCACCCTCCTCTCTAGAACTTCCTCCTCTTCCCAAACTGAAGCTCTGTCCCCATGAGACACTCATTCCCTGTCCCCCTCCCCAGCCCCTGGTACCCCCCATCCTACTTTCTGTCTCTCTGAATCTGACAACTCTAGGGACCTCCTAGGAGTGGAACCACACAGGCTTTGTCCTTCTGTGTCTGGCTTCTCTCACTGAGCATAACGTGATTGCAGTTGTTTTTTTTTTTTTTTTTTTTTTTTTTTGAGACAAGGTCTTGCTCTGTTGCACAGGTTGGAGTGCAGTGGCGCGATCTTGGCTCACTGCAACCTCTGCCGCCCAAGCTCAAGCTATTCTTGTGTCTCAGCCTCCCAAGTAGTTGGGATTATGGGCATGTGCCACCATACCCAGCCAATTTTTGTATTATTAGTAGAGACGGGGTTTCACCATGTTGGCCCAGGCTGGCTGTGAACTCCTGGGTTCAGGTGATCCACCCACCTTGGCCTCCCAAAGTGCTGGGATTACAGGTGTGAGCCACCACGTCCGCCCTCTGCAGTTTTATTTAAGACAGAGTTTCGCTCTGTTGCCCAAGCTGAAGTGCAGTGGCACAATCTCAGCTCACGCTGAGATCCCACCTCCCGGGTTCAAGCGATTCTCCTGCCTCAGCCTCCCAAGTAGCTGAGATTACGGCACTCGCCACCATGCCTGGCTAATTTTTGTATTTTTAGTAGAGACAGGGTTTCACCATGTTGGCCAGGCTGGACTTGAACTCCTGGCCTCAAAGGCCAAAGTGCTGGGATTATAGGCACATCCTGGAGTGGGATTTTTAAAATATTTTAAAAATTTTTTGTAGAAACTGGGTGTCACTGTGTTGCTCAGTCTGGTCTTGAACTCCTGGGCTCAAACAGAGTCTTCCCAGCTTGGCTTCCCAAAGGGCTGGGATTACCAGTGTGAGCAAAGTCGGAAGAGTTTGTTTTTTTTTTCCAGGATGCAACTGAAGAGGGAGAGGTGAAGGCATAAGACAGGGGTGGACTGAAGCGAGTCCATACAGGGCCCTTAAGGCTGGGATTGAAAGCTCAGGGTGCCTCCTGTATGCCTATGGTTCAGGTGCTAGAAGTGGTTCTACATCTTTTCTTTCTTTCTTTCTTTTTTTGAGATGGAGTTTCACTCTTGTTGCCCAGGCTGGAGTGCAGTGGCGTGATCTTGGTTCACTGCAACCTCTGCCTCCCAGGTTCAAGCAATGCTCCTGCCTCAGCCTCCCGAGTAGCTGCAATTACAGGCACCCGTCACCACGCTTGACTAATTTTGTATTTTTGGTAGAGACGGGGTTTCTCCATATTGGTCAGGCTGGTCTCGAACTCCCAACCTCAGGTGATCCGCCTGCCTCGGCCTCCCAAAGTGCTGGGATTACAGGTGTGAGCCACCGTGCCCAGCCAGTAACTTTTTTTTTTTTTTTTTGAAATGGAGTCTTGCTTTGTCACCCAGGCTGGATTGCCGTGGCACAATCTCCGCTCACTGCAACCTCTGCCTCCCGGTTCAAGCGATTCTCCTGCCTCAGCCTCCTGAGTAGCTGGGACTACAGGTACGTGCCACCACGATTGGCTGATTTTTGTATTTGTAGTAGAGATGGGGTTTCACTATGTTGGCCAGGCTGGTCTTGAACTCCTGACCTTGTGATTCACCTGCCTCAGCCTCCCAAAGTGCTAGGATTACAGGCATGCGTCACAGTGCCCAGCCAACTTTTACATCTTACAGCAGATACCAGCTTACGTGCTGTTTTATACCATGGATTACCTGGATAGCCATTCAGGCCCTAAACACTCATCAGCCCCTTCATATGTTGAAACAACAAAGCTTTTGCCATATTTCAGTGGGTCAAGGTTGTTGTAGCAGATTCCTCTTTTTTTTTTTTTTTGAGATGGAGTCTCGCTCTGTCGCCCAGGCTGGAGTGCAGTGGCGTGATCTCGGCTCACTGCAAACTCCACCTCCTGGGTTCATGCCATTCTCATGCCTCAGCCTCCCGAGTAGCTAGGACTACAGGCGCCCGCCATCATGCCCGGCTAATTTTTTTGTATTTTTAGTAGAGACGGGGTTTCACTGCGTTCGCCAGGATGGTCTCGATCTCCTGACGTCGTGATCCACCCGCCTCGGCCTCTCAAAGTGCTGGGATTACAGGTGTGAGCCACTGCGACTGGCTGCAGATTCCTCTTCTTACATTGTCCATGCCTTGTAATGTGTAACTCTGAGTCATGGAAGCAAAGAGAACTAATCTCTAATAACTGTGAGTTTTGAGGAAGGTCCTGTTCCATCCTGCTTTTTGTTGGGTATTGCTTCTCAGTCTTCTGACTATGGCAATAGCAAATGCTGTGACTGATATTAACTAGTTAGTCCTCACGACAACACACTTTGGATAAAATTCTTCTTTCCATTGAACAGATGAGGAGGCTGTGTCCTGGATAGGTCAGCAATATACCTGCAGTCCCATAACTTGCAAGTGGCATATCCATGACATCCATTCATTTTCAGAATCAGCAGGGGGAGATTCTCACATGGGAATGTCAGGCTCAGAGATCCAGAGGTTAGAATCACCAGTTCAATAAGAAATGGGCAAAATGTTTCATCCAGACCTGTGTGCTGGTCGTCCTTGTTGTGTTGATGGTGGGCCTAGGGTCTGTATGTCCCTCTGATTTTAAGCCAAGGACAAGCACCCACAAGGCAGCTAGTAGAAACTGACTTATGGACTTTGCACCTTGACCTTTCTCAACTTCCCTGGTGCCACCAACCTCACCCCTCCTCCCATGAACGTGGGTGGCGATGGACCCATCTTGAGCAGAACTGCTGTGATATTCTAGGAATTAGTAACCTTTGAGGACGTGTCCATGGACTTCTCCCAGGAGGAGTGGGAGTTGCTGGAGCCTGCTCAGAAGAACCTGTACAGAGAGGTGATGCTGGAGAACTACAGGAACGTGGTCTCCCTGGGTAAGGCAAGCATCACTAATTCCTGTGTTCATTGATTCACATTTATCTGGTGTATTAGTCTGTTCTCACACTGCTAATAAAGAAATACCCAAGACTGGGTAATTTGTAAAGGAAAGGGGGTTTAATGGACTCAGTTCCACATGGCCGGGGAGGGCTCACAATCATGGTGGAAGGCGAATGAGGAACAAAGTCACATCTTACGTGGCGGTAGGCAAGAGAGCTTGTGCAGGGGAACTCCCATTTGTAAAACCGTCAGATCTCGTGAGACTTATTCATTACCACGAGAACAGTATGGGGAAAACCACCTCCGCCATGATTCAGTTATCTCCCCCTGGCTCCACCCTTGACGTCGGGATTATTACAATTCAAGGTGAGATTTGGATGGCAACACAGCCAAACCATGTCATCTAGCATCTACTATGTGTCTGGCACCATGCTGGGAATGGGGGATTCATTGGTAAGTAAGACAGACATGGGTCCTGGTTTTGTCTACCTCTCAAGTATACTCTTGTCTTTTTCAGAAGCCTTGAAGAACCAATGTACTGATGTGGGGATTAAAGAGGGTCCACTTTCCCCAGCACAAACCTCACAAGTCACTAGTCTTTCCTCATGGACGGGGTATTTACTTTTTCAACCAGTGGCTTCTTCCCACTTGGAGCAAAGAGAAGCCCTGTGGATAGAGGAAAAAGGAACTCCTCAAGCCTCCTGTTCAGGTGAGAATCAGGCAGATAGAAACCATTGGGATAAAAAAATGGTTTCCGCCTCAATTTATTTCAGATTGGATGACTGTACTAAGAAACCAAGACTCAACTTACAAGAAGGTGGCTTTGCAGGAGGAACCAGCCAGTGGTATAAATATGATAAAGCTTATCAGAGAAGATGGGGGATGGAAGCAGTTAGAGGACAGCCATGAAGACCCCCAGGGGCTTTTGAGCCAAAAGGCATCCCTTCACGTAGTGGCCGTTCCTCAGGAGAAGGCTACTGCATGGCATGGATTTGGGGAAAATGGTAATCTGAGCCCAGCCCTTGTTTTATCACAGGGAAGCTCTAAAGGGAACCACTTGTGTGGCAGCGAGTTAGATATTACAAGCTTGGCATCCGATTCAGTCTTAAACCACCATCAGCTGGGATATGCAGATCGGAGACCTTGTGAAAGTAATGAATGTGGAAATGCCATCCGCCAGAACAGTCACTTTATTCAACACGGGGGGAAGATGTTTGTGTATTTGGAAAATGGGCAGTCATTGAACCACGGTATGGCCCTGACTATCCACAACAAAATCAACACGGCAGAGAAACCCTTTGAGTGCCACCAGTGTGGGAAGGTGTTCAACCGGAGGCATTCTTTGAGCGAACATCAAAGAATTCACACGGGGGAGAAACCCTACGAGTGTCAGGAGTGTGGGCGAGCCTTTACGCACAGCTCCACCCTCACGCGCCATCTGAGAACTCATACTGGAGAGAAGCCCTACGGGTGCGGTGAGTGCGGGAAAGCCTTCAACAGGATCTCATCGCTGACTCAGCATCAGAGGATTCACACCGGGGAAAAGCCCTATAAATGTGAAGACTGTGGGAAATCCTTCTGCCAGAGCTCTTACCTGATCTTGCACAAGAGGACACACACCGGAGAGAAGCCCTACGAATGCAGTGAATGTGGAAAGGCCTTCAGTGACCGTTCCTCTCTCAACCAGCACGAGCGAACTCACACGGGCGAGAACCCCTATGAATGTAAGCAGTGTGGGAGAGCCTTCAGCCAGAGGTCTTCCCTTGTGAGGCACGAGAGAACTCACACTGGAGAGAAACCCTACAGGTGTCAGGAATGTGGGAAAGCCTTCAGCCAGAGCTCATCCCTTGTCACACATCAGAAAACTCACAGCAGCCAGAAAACCTATAAAATCATTGACTGTGGGAAAGCGTTCTACCAGAACAGACATCTTATTGGATATTAGCAATTGCACGCTGCTTTGTAAGCCACTTTTTAGTACTCTGACACATACATGTGGTTATCTTTTGCCCTGTTGTGATGGATAATTTGAAAAGAAGTGGGTTTATGTCACCTTCTCACCTTCTTATAAGAAAGCTCTGAGAATGGGCATTTTTGTATTTTGTTGTTGTTGTTGAGATGGAGTCTGCCACCCAGGCTGGAGTCCAGTGGCGTGATCATACCTCACTGCAGCTTCAACTTCCTGGGCTCAAGTAATCCTCCCACCCCAGCCTCCCAGGTAGCTAGTACTATAGGTGTGCACCACCACGCCCAGCAAATTTTTAAATTTATTATAGAGTGGGAGGCAGGGTGCGGTGGCTCATGCCTATAATCCTAACACTTTAGGAGGCCGAGGCGGGTGGATCATGAGGTCAGGAGATCGAGACCATCCTGGCTAACACAGTGAAACCCTGTCTCTACTAAAAATACAAAAAAGTAGCCGGGCGTGGTGGTGGGCGCCTGTAGTCCCAACTACTCAGGAGGCTGAGGCAGGAGAATGGTGTGAACCCGGGAGGTGGAGCTTGCAGTGAGCCGAGATCGCACCACTGCACTCCAGCCTGGGAGACAGAGCGAGACTCCGTCTCAAAAAAAAAAAAAAAATTATAGAGTTGGGGTCTTGCTACATTGCCAAGACTGGTCTTGAACTCCTGGGGTCAAGCATCCTCCTGTCTTGGCCTCCCAAAGTGTTGGGATTAGAAGCATGAGCCGCTGTGCCCAGCCTGACGGGGCCTTTTAGTGGGAGGAGTTGCCATTACACTACGTCCAGTAAGCTCCAGACTTTCGGAAAAGATTGGTGGACGGGAATGCTGTCATGGATGGGATCTTGCCAAGAACCATCACGTGTTAATTTAGTTGCTTAAACAAAAGGTGTTCTGTTTCTTAACTACTTCTGTGTCTTTACTTTTTATTTCATTGTTCATTGTTTTTATTTTAATATTCTTTTCTGGGTTTATATGAGACGAGTTTTCACTCTGTTGCTGAGGCTGAAGTGCAGTGGCGTGATCATAGCTCCCTGTAGTCAGCCTTCATCTCCTGGACTCAAGCAATCCTCCCACCTCAGCCTCTCCGGTAGCTGGGACTACACATGTGCACCGCTACCACACCCAGCTAAATTTTTTTTTTGTATTTTTGTAGTGATGGGCTTTCACCAGGTTGCCCAGGCTGGTCTCAAACTCCTGAGCTCAAGCAATCCACCCACCTTGGCCTCCCAAAGTGCTGGTATTACAGGTGTGAGCCACCGTGCTGGTATTACGGGTGTGAGCCACTGTGCTGGGATTACGGGCGTGAGCTGCCCATGCTGGGATTACGGGTGTGAGCCACCGTGCTGGTATTACGGGTGTGAGCCACCGTGCTGGGATTACGGGCGTGAGCCACTGTGCTGGGATTACGGGCGCGAGCCACTGTGCTGGGATTACAGGTGTGAGCCACCCTGCTGGGATTATGGGTGCGAGCCGCCGTGCTGGGATTACAGGTGTGAACCACTGCTCCTGGCCTTTATTTCAGCATTCTGTTTCAGTGTTTCACATTGGCCACTTAGCTAGATCCGTTTGTCTTCTGCAGTACTGTGCTGATCCAGAGTATATGCTAAGACGGAAAGCGCTTTGGAGGTAAAGTTTAAAAAATACAAGGGCTTCAAAATAGTACTAGTAATTTGATCCATTCACAAAAGGACAAAGGCTGGACAGAGACGTGAAGAAATGAATCATTTACGCAATGATTGGGGTGTTCCAATTATGTGTGATTTTGTGTTTTCTGCCGTTTCATTTTGTATTGCCATAATCATTTTGACAATGAATACAAATCAAATAGCACCCAAAATTGTGAAGGATACGGAACCTCATTGATGAGTCAGGATAGACTGTGGGTACCTAGATGGTAGA